TCCTGTTTGTCCAGAGACAGACCCTCACAGGAGGGATAACAAAACAAAAAAATCCAGCTGCAACATCGAGGTGAGGGGCAGCTCGGAGAGAACAGGGCAGAGGGGGGAAAAAAGAAGCAAAAAAAGGGGGAATGCTGTTATCATCAGAGCTGGCTTCTGCTTCTCTGGCCAAATCCTTCCCCTGCTAGTGATATGGTAAGTTTCCAGAGCAAGCTGGGCTGACGCAGAGTCTAGGGATGGAGACTGGGTCCCAACCAGGGCCGGCTCTGGAGCAGCCTGGATCAGGGATCAGGATGGGAGGGCAGCCTACGGGCCTTGTTCAGAAAAAATATTTGTGTATGACTGAGAAAATGTCAGGTTTTCATATCAAGGAATGAGAGGCCTGATAGAGACTGAGGAGTGCTTCCAGCCATCCTGGGCTCACCACTGTACTCGTGCTGTTCTCTAGAAAATGGAAATCTTCCCGGCAGGGGCTCCTTCCTAACCTTTAGATCACAGAGCTCTCAAGACTCTGAACAAAACAGTGGACCATCACCTTCCAAAGGTGATGCGCGCGCGCGCACACACACACACACACACACACACACACACACAGTTTGGCATTTTGTTATAGGGGGTTCACAGATTCCCCCAAACCTGTCTGAGTCCCCGATAATGCACAGGGCGTCTCAGGTCTGCCACTGTTTGGAGACCTGACCCCTCAGGGTTGGCCACAGCGGATCCCGGAGGCCTTGGGGCTCATCCCTCTGCTACCAAGTGACTAGGAGCGCTCAGCCTTGCTGGGCACCCCCATCCTGCGGGGGGCATTCTCGTCCGGGGCTCGCAGCCCCTCCGCCTCTGGACGGACCTCCAGACTCACGGAATCTGCCCCACCCCCACTCTCAGCCTGGCGGGCTCCCCAGGGGGCCGGGAGGAGGCGGCCGCTGGATTTCCCTGAGGCGCGGCGCGGGGCACACACGGTTAATCCTCCGCGGCTGCTGTTTGGACGAAAAGCGCTGGGGGTGTTGGAGGCTCCTCGCTGCTCACATCTGGCTGGGCTTCGCTCCTTGCGCGTCTGTCCCACTTTCTCCCTCTCTTCCTTTACTTTCGAGAAACCGCGCTTCCGCTTCTGGTCGCAGAGACCTCGGAGACCGCGCCGGGGAGACGGAGGTGCTGTGGGTGGGGGGGACCTGTGGCTGCTCGTACCGCCCCCCACCCTCCTCTTCTGCACTGCCGTCCTCCGGAAGACCTTTTCCCCTGCTCTGTTTCCTTCACCGAGTCTGTGCATCGCCCCGGACCTGGCCGGGAGGAGGCTTGGCCGGCGGGAGATGCTCTAGGGGCGGCGCGGGAGGAGCGGCCGGCGGGACGGAGGTAGGTGGCCGGGCCGGGGGACCCAGCGCTGCCTTGTTTCACTGTTCTCTGGTGCCTTTCTGAGGGTGTGGAAGGAAGAGGAATGGTACTAATGCCCGCGGCTGCACCTGGCGGGGATGCCCTCACCCCACTCCTTATCACTGGGACCACCTGACCGCCGGGTCTGTCCAGTCCTGTCTGTGGCCAACCTGGACCTTCACGGAATAGGAAGCGCTGACTTTGGCCCCCCGCATCTGACAGCCTTGGTGTCCTGGAGGGGGTCCAGCTTGGGCAGGAAAAAACGGTGTTGCTTCCCCGGGGCCCTCCTGGGAAGCGAAGCTGCCTGTGCCGCTGGGAGTGGCCCCCCCGGCCTGGGGCTGGAGCCTCTGAGCCGCCCTGGGGCTTCTGGACCTCGCAGGTGGACCCACCGCCCACCACCCAGCCCTCCATGGCTTCTCCACCGGTGCAGGTGTGGTCCCCACTGTTAGCCCGGGCCTCGCGTGAGGTGTTCCTGACTCTTCTACCCCACCTAGTTTCTAGGAAAGGAGGCAACATGACGTGCTGGGAGCTTTCTGGTCCTGAGCTTTGAACATGAGAAATGCCGTGAGAAACTGTTTTCTCCACCGCTGGCCACTTCACAGCCCCAGGGGAGCATGTGATGTCCTTACAGGCTGCCCGGCCTCTGCTTTTTATAGTGCAGGAAAGTACACACTCCCTGGCAGGCCGTGCAGCCATGAACAGCCACAGATAGACGCACTTGGCTGTGGTGTGTGCTGCAGGGAGCGGGAGGACATGGGAGGACGTGCTCCAGGAGGCCTCTCCAGCACCTGCCAACCGGGGAGGAGGGAACCAAGACAGGGAGATGGGAGCCGAGGTCTGAGGACAAGCAGAAGCTTCCCCACCCTCCCTCTTAGAGCTGCAGAGCTGGAGAGGCCCCTAGAGTCCACCCAACAACAACAGTGGCAATCATCATCACCATCATCATCATCATCACCATCATCATCATCATCATGATGTCAGCCACAGGTTTGTGTGTCTGCTTCTCACATGGCAGGCGCGCCTCTTCTCTCTCACACGGTTCTCAAAGCAGGGGCAAGCCTGCCGCCCGAGGCCTTCCAGCTGGGAGGTGAGCTGAGGACAGCTGCTCTACTCAAGGAAATCTTTGTTTCCACTGGGACGGAATCGGAGCTCTGGAGGCTGGGCTGGCCAAGCGCCCCGAAGGCCCGATGCCTGACGGCTCATGCGGCCTCCTTGTTTGCAGGGCCTGGGCAAAAATTTACACTGAGTCCCACTCTTCGCTCCAGGTGAGTCCTTCCTGGTGAAGGTGCAGTTGCTCGGTGCCTTCCCTGTGTGTTTCTTTCCCACCAGGGCCCGGCAGGAAGATGGGCTCCCGTGGACAGGGACTCTTGCTGGCGTACTGCCTGCTCCTTGCCTTTGCCTCTGGCCTGGTCCTGAGTCGTGTGCCCCATGTCCAGGGGGAACAGCAGGAGTGGGAGGGGACTGAGGAGCTGCCGTCGCCTCCGGACCATGCCGAGAGGTGAGGGGCCACGAGGGTGTAATAGCAGGAGCCTGACTTTCACTGTGATTCTTTATTCCCTCAGGGCTGAAGAACAACATGAAAAATACAGGCCCAGTCAGGACCAGGGGCTCCCTGCTTCCCGGTGCTTGCGCTGCTGTGACCCCGGTACCTCCATGTACCCGGCGACCGCCGTGCCCCAGATCAACATCACTATCTTGAAAGGTCAGATGGCTGCAAAGACAAGCACGGGGTGGATTAACAGCACGCGTTTTCCCATCCCTTTTAGGGGAGAAGGGTGACCGCGGAGATCGAGGCCTCCAAGGGAAATATGGCAAAACAGGCTCAGCAGGGGCCAGGGGCCACACTGGACCCAAAGGGCAGAAGGGCTCCATGGGGGCCCCTGGGGAGCGGTGCAAGAGCCACTACGCCGCCTTTTCGGTGGGCCGGAAGAAGCCCATGCACAGCAACCACTACTACCAGACGGTGATCTTCGACACGGAGTTCGTGAACCTCTACGACCACTTCAACATGTTCACCGGCAAGTTCTACTGCTACGTGCCCGGCCTCTACTTCTTCAGCCTCAACGTGCACACCTGGAACCAGAAGGAGACCTACCTGCACATCATGAAGAACGAGGAGGAGGTGGTGATCTTGTTCGCGCAGGTGGGCGACCGCAGCATCATGCAAAGCCAGAGCCTGATGCTGGAGCTGCGAGAGCAGGACCAGGTGTGGGTACGCCTCTACAAGGGCGAACGTGAGAACGCCATCTTCAGCGAGGAGCTGGACACCTACATCACCTTCAGTGGCTACCTGGTCAAGCACGCCACCGAGCCCTAGCTGGCCGGCCACCTCCTTTCCTCTCGCCACCTTCCACCCCTGCGCTGTGCTGACCCCACCGCCTCTTCCCCGATCCCTGGACTCCGACTCCCTGGCTTTGGCATTCAGTGAGACGCCCTGCACACACAGAAAGCCAAAGCGATCGGTGCTCCCAGATCCCGCAGCCTCTGGAGAGAGCTGACGGCAGATGAAATCACCAGGGCGGGGCACCCGCGAGAACCCTCTGGGACCTTCCGCGGCCCTCTCTGCACACATCCTCAAGTGACCCCGCACGGCGAGACGCGGGTGGCGGCAGGGCGTCCCAGGGTGCGGCACCGCGGCTCCAGTCCTTGGAAATAATTAGGCAAATTCTAAAGGTCTCAAAAGGAGCAAAGTAAACCGTGGAGGACAAAGAAAAGGGTTGTTATTTTTGTCTTTCCAGCCAGCCTGCTGGCTCCCAAGAGAGAGGCCTTTTCAGTTGAGACTCTGCTTAAGAGAAGATCCAAAGTTAAAGCTCTGGGGTCAGGGGAGGGGCCGGGGGCAGGAAACTACCTCTGGCTTAATTCTTTTAAGCCACGTAGGAACTTTCTTGAGGGATAGGTGGACCCTGACATCCCTGTGGCCTTGCCCAAGGGCTCTGCTGGTCTTTCTGAGTCACAGCTGCGAGGTGATGGGGGCTGGGGCCCCAGGCGTCAGCCTCCCAGAGGGACAGCTGAGCCCCCTGCCTTGGCTCCAGGTTGGTAGAAGCAGCCGAAGGGCTCCTGACAGTGGCCAGGGACCCCTGGGTCCCCCAGGCCTGCAGATGTTTCTATGAGGGGCAGAGCTCCTGGTACATCCATGTGTGGCTCTGCTCCACCCCTGTGCCACCCCAGAGCCCTGGGGGGTGGTCTCCATGCCTGCCACCCTGGCATCGGCTTTCTGTGCCGCCTCCCACACAAATCAGCCCCAGAAGGCCCCGGGGCCTTGGCTTCTGTTTTTTATAAAACACCTCAAGCAGCACTGCAGTCTCCCATCTCCTCGTGGGCTAAGCATCACCGCTTCCACGTGTGTTGTGTTGGTTGGCAGCAAGGCTGATCCAGACCCCTTCTGCCCCCACTGCCCTCATCCAGGCCTCTGACCAGTAGCCTGAGAGGGGCTTTTTCTAGGCTTCAGAGCAGGGGAGAGCTGGAAGGGGCTAGAAAGCTCCCGCTTGTCTGTTTCTCAGGCTCCTGTGAGCCTCAGTCCTGAGACCAGAGTCAAGAGGAAGTACACGTCCCAATCACCCGTGTCAGGATTCACTCTCAGGAGCTGGGTGGCAGGAGAGGCAATAGCCCCTGTGGCAATTGCAGGACCAGCTGGAGCAGGGTTGCGGTGTCTCCACGGTGCTCTCGCCCTGCCCATGGCCACCCCAGACTCTGATCTCCAGGAACCCCATAGCCCCTCTCCACCTCACCCCATGTTGATGCCCAGGGTCACTCTTGCTACCCGCTGGGCCCCCAAACCCCCGCTGCCTCTCTTCCTTCCCCCCATCCCCCACCTGGTTTTGACTAATCCTGCTTCCCTCTCTGGGCCTGGCTGCCGGGATCTGGGGTCCCTAAGTCCCTCTCTTTAAAGAACTTCTGCGGGTCAGACTCTGAAGCCGAGTTGCTGTGGGCGTGCCCGGAAGCAGAGCGCCACACTCGCTGCTTAAGCTCCCCCAGCTCTTTCCAGAAAACATTAAACTCAGAATTGTGTTTTCAGCATCCTGCCTCGTCAGTTTGCTCATTAAACTGAA